GGCCGAGGCAGGAGTATAGTTTGAGCCCAGGAGTTCGAGACCAGCCTGGCCAACACAACAAAACTCTCTCTTTAAAAATAAAAGAAAAAGGCCAGCTTGGTGGCTCACACGTGTAATCCCAGCACTCTGGGAGGCCGAGGCGGATAGATCACCTGAGGTCAGGAGTTCGACCTGGCCAACATGGTGAAACGCTGTCTCTACTAAAAATACAAAAAATTAGCTGGGTGTGGTGGTGGACGCCTGTAATTCCAGCTACTCAGGAGGCTGAGGCAGGAGAATCTCTTGAACCCGGGAGGCGGAGGTTGCAGTGAGCTGAGATCGCGCCATTGCACTCCAGCCTGGGCAACAAGAGCGAAACTCTATCTCAAGACAAATAAATAAGTAAAAATAAAATTTAAAAAAATTTTTAAAGAAGATGTCTGCTGTTTGTTTTCAATATTTTGACCAATTACTTCGTAAAAACTTATTTAAAAATTGAAGAGCAAACAGTCTCAGGTTCCCGGGCTCAGACAGACCAGCGTTCAAAACTCATTACCTTCTTTCTATGATGCTAAGCCAGCTATTTCACCCTCTGAACCTCTGTTTCTTTATCTGTAAAATGGGTATTAATGATATTATACCACAGGGTTGTATATGCAGCGAGAAAATGCAAGTAAAACACTTATCCCGGTGCCTGCCTCCTAGTAAGTGCTTAAGAACTGTTTCTGCCCATTAACTCATTACTTTCTCCCAGCCCCTAACTCCTTCTGGGGGGGAAGTTAGAAAATCGGTATCACACGAAAACAGTCATTTCCCCTTTAAGGACCTCAGTGGGCCGGGAGCCAGCCTTCCCGCACCTTTTCCAAAATTTCCAATCCCCGCTTGGCATTTTCTGCCCGAAGGTCTCCGATTGGACGCTCTGTACCAATCGGAGGCTGGAGCGGGCCCTGAGAGGCGCCCGACTCCGCCCCCGCACTGGCCCTGCCCACTGCCCGGTCAGCCTCGTTGCTATGGGGACTGGTGGGCGGTGAGGGGGGAAAGCCCCGGATGTTCGTTGGGGATTCAACATGGCGGCGGGAGTGTCCGCGGTGGTGGCGGTGCAAGAGAGCTGAGGGAGGCGCGAGGGCGCGGAGTTCCAGGTCGAGCAGTTAGGCCGCGAGCGACTGCGGCGCCGAGCCGGTAGGATAAGGGGTCCGGCCAGGGGCTTGCGGGAGTGAATGGATGCATTCCTCTCATTTTACAGATGAGTAACCCGAAGCCCCTAGAGGAGTGGTCACCTGCCTGAGGGCACTTCTGTCCCACCAGCATCAGACCAGGTGTGTGCAGGTGTGTGCGACTCCAGGGCCCAGGCCCGGGGCGCCTCTTGGCTCCCCCTCCCATCTTTCTCCAGGCTCTCTATGGGATGCCGCCATCAGAATGTCTCTTCCTCAGCCCCTTTGTTTTTTAAAGTGGCTTTGGTCGACCATTTGCTCTGTGCTTGGTACTGTGTCAAGGGCCCGATTGAAGACCACAGATCCTAAAGATAGGGGAGTGTCGCGACAAGGCTGCCTGGGGTGCCCTCTTAACCCAGGGGATCAGTAACCCTGTGCTGAGTCAATATCCAAAGGTGTGGGCGTCCCCAGCCCAGACTCATGGCTGTCTCACTCACCCACCGTGATTCCCTCCCGCAGGCCGCACCGAGTCCCCGGCACCATGTTTGGGAAGAGGAAGAAGCGGGTGGAGATCTCCGCGCCGTCCAACTTCGAGCACCGCGTGCACACGGGCTTCGACCAGCACGAGCAGAAGTTCACGGGGCTGCCCCGCCAGTGGCAGAGCCTGATCGAGGAGTCGGCTCGCCGGCCCAAGCCCCTCGTCGACCCCGCCTGCATCACCTCCATCCAGCCCGGGGCCCCCAAGGTATGTGGCACCCACCACCACCTCCCCCAGCCGGGCCCCCACCCACCATTGCCTGGGACCCCAGACCATCGTGCGGGGCAGCAAAGGTGCCAAAGATGGGGCCCTCACGCTGCTGCTGGACGAGTTTGAGAACATGTCGGTGACACGCTCCAACTCCCTGCGGAGAGACAGCCCGCCGCCGCCCGCCCGTGCCCGCCAGGAAAATGGGATGCCAGAGGAGCCGGCCACCACGGCCAGAGGGGGCCCAGGGAAGGCAGGCAGCCGAGGCCGGTTCGCCGGTCACAGCGAGGCGGGTGGCGGCAGTGGTGACAGGCGACGGGCGGGGCCAGAGAAGAGGCCCAAGTCTTCCAGGGAGGGCTCAGGGGGTCCCCAGGAGTCCTCCCGGGACAAACGCCCCCTCTCCGGGCCTGATGTCGGCACCCCCCAGCCTGCTGGTCTGGCCAGTGGGGCGAAACTGGCAGCTGGCCGGCCCTTTAACACCTACCCGAGGGCTGACACGGACCACCCATCCCGGGGTGCCCAGGTAACCCATCCCCCGCCCCAGGGCCCCCACTGCATCACTGACAGCTACCTCTCTTCTGTTTCAGGGGGAGCCTCATGACGTGGCCCCTAACGGGCCATCAGCGGGGGGCCTGGCCATCCCCCAGTCCTCCTCCTCCTCCTCCCGGCCTCCCACCCGAGCCCGAGGTGCCCCCAGCCCTGGAGTGCTGGGACCCCACGCCTCAGAGCCCCAGCTGGCCCCTCCAGCCTGCACCCCCGCCGCCCCTGCTGTTCCTGGGCCCCCTGGCCCCCGCTCACCACAGCGGGAGCCACAGCGAGTATCCCATGAGCAGTTCCGGGCTGCCCTGCAGCTGGTGGTGGACCCAGGCGACCCCCGCTCCTACCTGGACAACTTCATCAAGATTGGCGAGGGCTCCACGGGCATCGTGTGCATCGCCACCGTGCGCAGCTCGGGCAAGCTGGTGGCCGTCAAGAAGATGGACCTGCGCAAGCAGCAGAGGCGCGAGCTGCTCTTCAACGAGGTGCGGGCGCTGCTGCCCTGCCGCCCTGCTGGCTCCCTCCACCACTGACCCAGCCCCTGCACAGGTGGTAATCATGAGGGACTACCAGCACGAGAATGTGGTGGAGATGTACAACAGCTACCTGGTGGGGGACGAGCTCTGGGTGGTCATGGAGTTCCTGGAAGGAGGCGCCCTCACCGACATCGTCACCCACACCAGGTATTTCTGGGGCCTCAGACCCCTCCTGTGACGCTGGCTGCTCACCCCCCACCCCACCCCGCAGGATGAACGAGGAGCAGATCGCGGCCGTGTGCCTTGCAGTGCTGCAGGCCCTGTCGGTGCTCCACGCCCAGGGCGTCATCCACCGGGACATCAAGAGCGACTCGATCCTGCTGACCCATGATGGCAGGGTGAGGGGACGGGCGGCGGGGTACGGGGGCGGCCTCTGACCCCACTGCCTCTGCCCTGTCCCAGGTGAAGCTGTCAGACTTTGGGTTCTGCGCCCAGGTGAGCAAGGAAGTGCCCCGAAGGAAGTCGCTGGTCGGCACGCCCTACTGGATGGCCCCAGAGCTCATCTCCCGCCTTCCCTACGGGCCAGAGGTGAGCCCCGGGGTGGCTTGGTTGTCCCGCCGGCTCAGCCCTGCTGTCCCTTCTCCCGCCCCAGGTAGACATCTGGTCGCTGGGGATAATGGTGATTGAGATGGTGGACGGAGAGCCCCCCTACTTCAACGAGCCACCCCTCAAAGCCATGAAGATGATTCGGGACAACCTGCCACCCCGACTGAAGAACCTGCACAAGGTAGGCCCCTCCCTGGCTGGGAAACTGTGCGCTCGCCCCCTGACCCTCCCCTCCTTCTCGACAGGTGTCGCCATCCCTGAAGGGCTTCCTGGACCGCCTGCTGGTGCGAGACCCTGCCCAGCGGGCCACGGCAGCCGAGCTGCTGAAGCACCCATTCCTGGCCAAGGCAGGGCCGCCTGCCAGCATCGTGCCCCTCATGCGCCAGAACCGCACCAGATGAGGCCCAGCGCCCTTCCCCTCAACCAAAGAGCCCCCCGGGTCACCCCCGCCCCACTGAGGCCAGTAGGGGGCCAGGCCTCCCACTCCTCCCAGCCCGGGAGATGCTCCGCGTGGCACCACCCTCCTTGCTGGGGGTAGATGAGACCCTACTACTGAACTCCAGTTTTGATCTCGTGACTTTTAGAAAAACACAGGGACTCGTGGGAGCAAGCGAGGCTCCCAGGACCCCCACCCTCTGGGACAGGCCCTCCCCCATGTTCTTCTGTCTCCAGGAAGGGCAGCGGCCCTCCCATCACTGGAAGTCTGCAGTGGGGGTCGCTGGGGGTGGAGAGAACACTAAGAGGTGAACATGTATGAGTGTGTGCACGCGTGTGAGTGTGCATGTGTGTGTGTGCAAAGGTCCAGCCACCCCGTCCTCCAGCCTGCAAGGGGTGTCTGGCGCCTTGCCTGACACCCAGCCCCCTCTCCCCCTGAGCCATTGTGGGGGTCGATCATGAATGTCCGAAGAGTGGCCTTTTCCCGTAGCCCTGCGCCCCCTTTCTGTGGCTGGATGGGGAGACAGGTCAGGGCCCCCCACCCTCTCCAGCCCCTGCAGCAAATGACTACTGCACCTGGACAGCCTCCTCTTTTCTAGAAGTCTATTTATATTGTCATTTTATAACACTCTAGCCCCTGCCCTTATTGGGGGACAGATGGTCCCTGTCCTGCGGGGTGGCCCTGGCAGAACCACTGCCTGAAGAACCAGGTTCCTGCCCGGTCAGCGCAGCCCCAGCCCGCCCACCCCTGCCTCGAGTTAGTTTTACAATTAAAACATTGTCTTGTTTTGTGTCTGTGTGCGATGTGTGGGGGGCAGGGGGCCCTGCCCGGCTGTCTTGGGTGGGAATTTGCAGGGAGAGGGTCTGGATCTGGGAGCAAACCACGATTCCAGCCAAGGCAGGGCAAGGGTGGGGTGGGGAGTGGGGAGTTCAGGTCATAGCAGCCAGTAAGCTCCCCCAGCCTGCCACTCCCCAGAATGGGGCAGGATTGTCCCCACCCCTGGAAGCAGCCAGTTTGCCACAGTCCATGTGCAGACTGATCCCAGTTTGCCAAATCTGCAATTTCCTGGAACCTTTTAAAGGCTGTCTTGAGCGCGTTTGGTGAGTAGGAGCTAACCCAAGTTAGTAAATTGAAGGCCATTTGGCAAATTGGTCAGTGGGCAGATGGGCTTTTGGGGATTGACTGAGGCTGACTGGCCTGGAGCTGCTGGCTTCGGAGAGACACCCTGTGAAGTGTGTCCTTCCACGCAGGAGCCCAGAGCCGAGCCCACGCTGGGGGGAATCTGACTGGCATGGAGGTGGCCATGCCACCATCGCTGCTGCAGCTGCATCCTGGCACTTTGCGCCTCAGGCCCTGTTGGGCTCCACTTTCTGCATCCTCCCCAGCCCCCAGGGAGGCAGTGGAGTGGGGAGAGAGCCAGGAGTGAGCCTCCGTCCCCAAAGCCAGCCAGGCGTCATCAGCACCAGAGACCTCAGCCTGGTCCTCTCGGGAAGTGAGTGGCCAGGGCAGAGATTCCAGGTTAGTCCACGCCTCCCACCCTTCACAGGTCCTGACCCCAAGAATCAGAGCACTGTGTGTGTGGCAGGGCCTATGCCAAGTGCAAACACAGCCTAGATGGATCATCACAGAGTGAAACCCAGCGGTGCAAGCAGCTGTGCTCTCTGCGATGTATTGGAGGCTTAGGTGAGGTGGATGCCTTTCTGGAAAAAAAAAAAATGCTAACATTGGCAAAAGAAGAAATAGAAAACAAGACCAAAATAACTGTCTCCTCACTGCACACACACTCCAGAATAAATAAAAGGTTTCAGGCTTGAATGCACTTTCAAATGAGATTTTTTTTTTTTTTTTGAGACGGAGTATCGCTCTGTCGCCCAGGCTGGAGTGCAGTGGCACGATCTTGGCTCACTGCAACTTCTGCCTCCTGGGTTCAAGCGATTCTCCTGCCTCAGCCTCCCAAGTAGCTGGGATTACAGGCGCTTGCCACCACGCCAGGCTAATTTTTTGTATTTTGAGTAGAGACTGGATTTCGCCATCTTGGCCAGACTGGTCTTGAACTCCTGACCTCGTGATCCACCCACCTCAGCCTCCCAAAGTGCTGGGATTACAGGCATGAGCCACCATGCCTGGCCTCAAATGAGGTTTACCAGACTTTGAAGGAGCAGGTAATTCCTTCTACCTTGTGAACAAGTTGTTCCAGAAAGATAGCAGCTCAGGAGGCCTCTGTGACCATGGTTCCAGACCCAGATAAGGACGGCAAAGAACAGAGCATCTCAGAAACGCAAGGCTCACAGCCAGGGTGCCCGGCGACCCCACGGGCACTGAGAACAGCTAGCTCTAGGAGCTCCACTCTCCTGCTGAAGAAACCACGGGCTCAGAGACGGGGAGCTCCCTCGCCCAGCCACATCTGTGACCCCACGGTAACTCTGCTGGTTTTGGTGCCTTCAGTCACTCACTGCAGGTTTGTTTTGTTTTGTTTTGTTTTGAGTTTTTTTGTTTTTTGTTTTTTGTTTTTAGAGACAAGATGTTGCTATGTTGCCTAGGCTGGTTTCGAACTCCTGGCCTCAAGGGATCCTCCCTCCTTGGCCCCGCAAAGTGCTGGGATTACAGGCGTGAGCCACCGTGCCCAGCCCGCTCACTGCAGTTTGAAGGCATGGCTTTGGGTGGCGTGGGGTGAAAGCTGCCCGAGGCCCCGTTCCTCCCCACGTGGCTGCCTCCTGCCAGAGCCAGTCAGGAAAACAGACCCCAACTAGAGTTGTTTCAAATGGCAGGGATTTGGTACCGGTGGTTGGATCATGACAAAGCTCTGAGAAGGCTGGAGGAGCCACAGAGTGCCAAGTGCCCAGCAATCATTAGAGGAAGGAGGCTGCTGCCACCTGTGTGGCTAGAGGAACAGAGGGGCCAATGGCATTCCCCAAACCCCACTCTCGCCTCTGTCTGGCCAGAGCAGAATGGCTTCTTCCAGCTTCCCACCCTGGACTCCCACCCAGGAGCCTCCTCCTGGCAGACCCTTCCTGACCCCACCGGCCCGGGGGGTCTACAGATCCATGTTTCAGGCGTCCGCCTGGAGCGGAACAGGGGAGTGCTTAGGACAAGGGTGGTGCCAGAGGATCCACTCTGCCCACATTTAGTTGACCAGCTGAGGCACTCCACGGGAATGAATGACTCTCGACAGGTGCCGGAGGTGAGGAGGGGCCCGGAGGCCCAGGAGGGGCACAGGGATGGATTCGTCCGCCTGGGGGCTGGAGGTGTGTTTACAGAGCCCCAAAATAAACAATGCAACCAGGTCAGACCAGCGGTTCTCACAGTGTGGTTCCCAGACCAGCAGCATCACTGGGAGCTTACTGGACACGCAAATAAATCCCTGTGTGCCACCCCAGCTGCATCAGATGCTGGTGGGGCCCAGTGATCTGTATTTAACACACCCTCCGGGGGATGCCGGTGCCCACTCACGTTTGAGAACCCCTGCGATCCACGACTGCCCTCCCGTGTAAAAGGCCCACCTCTGTGGGACTCCAAGTCATCAGCACCCTAGGGTCCTTCCGTCTTTTTCCTTCCTCCTGGGACACCTGCCTCTCCCATGTCGTATTAGAGAATTCCTTATGCTCCCAAGTGGGCACGGGGAGAGGAAGGCACTCCTCTTTAAGGACCGACCCAGAGGTTTTGCCATTGCTTCACTGGCCAGAGCTTAGTCACGCAGCCTCACCCAGAGGCAAGGGAGGTTGGAAAATGTAGTGTTTGTGTGTGTCTAACACAAATTCTATTACCATGCAGTCAGGATTCTCCACTCTTGCTCTTTCATTAGATTTGCTGGGCTTCACCCTGGACTTTCTGATTTAGTGACAGAACAGAGAACCCAGAGGCAGACCCAGATGTGTACAAGGGCTTCATATACAATCAGGAGATTTAATAATCATGCTAGGGGCCGGGTGCAGTGGCTCACGCCTGTAATCCCAAGCACTTTGGGGAGCCGAGGCAGGCAGATCACTTGAGGTCAGGAGTTTGAGACCAGCCTGGGCAACAAAGTGAGACCCTGTCTCTACTAAAAATAACAAAAATTAGCCGGGCGTGGTGGTGGGCGCCTGTAATCCCAGCTCCTCGGGTGGCTGAGGCATGAGAATCACTTGAACCCAGGAGGCAGAGGTTTCAGTGAGCTGAGATCACATCACTGCACTCCAGCCTGGGTGACAGAGTGAGATTCTGTCAAAAAAAAAAAAAGACAAAAAACAACAGGTAC